CTACAGAGCGAGAGTCTGTCTCAAAAAAAAGAAAAAAAAAAATTAGCCAGGTGTGGTGGCATGCAACTGTAGTACCACCTACTCTGGAGGCTGAGGCTGGAGGATCACTTGAGCCTGTAAGGTCGAGGCTACAGTGAGTCATGATCGCCCCACTGTACTCCAGCCTAGGCAACATAGTGAGAACTCATCCTTAAAAAAGGAAAATAAATTAGCTGGGTGTGGTGGTGCCCACCTATAGTCCCAGCTCTTCGGGTGGCTGAGGCAGGAGGACCGCTTGAGATTGGGAGGTCAGGGCTGCAGTGAACTATGATCGTGCCACTGCACTCCAGCATCGACAACAGAATGAGACACCGTCTAAAAAAGAAAAATTGCAGATGAAATTAAAGTTGCTAGTCAGCTGACTTTAAAATAGGGAGAGTAGCGTGGATTATCCAGGTGGGCCCAATGTAATCATTAGGGTCCATCAAAGTAAGAGAAAGGGCCAGGTGTGGTGGCTCATGCCTGTAATCTCAGCACTTTGGGAGGCTGAGGCGGGCAGAAAACTTGGGGTCAGGAGTTCGAGACCAGCCTGGGCCAACATGGGGAAACCTCGTCTCTACTACAAATACAAAAATTAGCCAGGCGTGGTGGCGGTCACCTGCAATCCACGCTAGTCAGGAGACTGAGCTTGGACTCAGTCTCTGAACCCGGGAGGCAGCGCAGTCTCTTGAACCCGGGAGGCAGAGGTCGCAGTGAGCCAAGATCATACCACTTTACTCCAGCCTGGGCAACAGAGTGAAACTCTGTCTCAAAATAGGAAAAATAGATAAATAAATAAATAAAGAGACAGACCATGTCTCTGTCTTTGCAGATATAGCGAAGATTATTCTCCCATTCAAGTAGACTTATACATTCTCTCTGTTCTCAGTTCCACACCGGAGAGGCGGGGATTTCCCTAGGATCACTGGACCTGCTGGGATCAGCCTCTGCCCAGCCCTGGCAGGGGAGGGAGTTGACGGGCTGACACAGGAAACTCCCCTGAAACCTGTTTCTCAGCTTCCCGGCCCAGCTGGGGCACCCACTGGAAGGAGAGGCCAGGCGGAAGACCCTGGCTCCGTCATGGCCTCTGCCCTGAGGCCACCCCGTGTCCCCAAGCCTAAGGGTGTCCTGCCTTCACACTACTATGAGAGCTTTCTAGAGAAGAAGGGGCCCTGTGACCGGGTAAGGTGGGGAGGCGGGGGCTGGCCCTGCTGTCACCTCTTCTTTCTGCACTTCTGGTCCCTAGGATTACAAGAAGTTCTGGGCAGGCCTGCAGGGTCTCACCATTTATTTCTACAATAGCAATCGGGACTTCCAGGTAAGGATGGGAATGGAGGCTCCAGAGCAGGCGGTGCCCAGATCCCCTGCTTCTATGCCCCCAGCACGTGGAGAAGCTCAACTTGGGAGCATTTGAGAAACTCACAGATGAGATTCCCTGGGGAAGCTCACGTGACCCTGGCACCCACTTCAGCCTGATTCTCCGGGATCAGGAGATCAAGTTCAAGGTAGGTCCCTTGCTGGAGGGGTGCAGAGGGGCACTTGGATTCTTTCCTTTCTTTTGTTCCCCAGGTAGAGACCTTGGAGTGTCGGGAAATGTGGAAAGGCTTCATCTTAACGGTGGTGGAGGTAAGAGTAGTGGCTCTCTGCGCCCTCTCTCCGGTGCAGTCACTGTCCCTCGATCGCCCCTCAGCTCCGTGTCCCGACCGACTTGACCCTGCTTCCTGGGCACCTATACATGATGTCTGAAGTCTTGGCCAAAGAGGAGGCGCGCCGTGCACTGGAGACACCCTCGTGAGTGTCCCGCCTGTCCCGAGGGGCTGCAGGGGTCCCGAGTGGGTGACGCGGCCCGCCACAGGTGCTTCCTGAAGGTGAGCCGGCTGGAGGCACAACTGCTCCTGGAGCGCTACCCCGAGTGCGGGAACCTGCTGCTGCGGCCCAGCGGGGACGGCGCCGACGGCGTGTCGGTCACCACGCGGCAGATGCACAACGGGTGCGCATGCGCGTCTGGAGAGCCCTGGGTGGCTGAGCCACTCACTCGCTTTCTCCTGGTGCAGGACGCACGTGGTCCGGCATTACAAGGTGAAGCGGGAGGGCCCCAAGTACGTGATCGATGTGGAACAGCCGGTGAGCGTTGGGCCAGAGTCCCTAGAAGTGACAGCAGCCTGACCGCTCCCCCATCTGCCCCCAGTTCTCTTGCACCTCCCTGGACGCCGTGGTCAACTATTTCGTGTCGCATACCAAAAAGGCGCTGGTGCCATTCCTGTTAGACGAGGACTACGAGAAGGTGCTAGGTGGGTGCCCCTTCGGGGAGTTCGGGGGCCCAGCGCTTCCTCCAGGCCGCCCTCTCTGTTCCAGGCTACGTGGAAGCCGATAAGGAGAATGGCGAGAATGTGTGGGTGGCGCCCTCCGCTCCGGGCCCAGGTGACGCCCCCTTCCCGCGGGCCGAGGTGGGAGGGTCTTGACAGTGACCACGTTTCCCCATCAGGTCCTGCACCCTGCACAGGTGGCCCCAAGCCGCTGTCACCTGCGTCTAGCCAGGACAAGCTGCCCCCACTGCCCCCACTACCGAACCAGGAAGAGAACTACGTGACCCCCATTGGAGATGGCCCAGCTGTTGACTATGAGAACCAAGATGGTGGGTGGGGAACAGAGCTGCTGAGAGCTGGGTGATGTGACACGTTACACTTTTGTCCACGCAGTGGCTTCCTCTAGTTGGCCAGTCATCCTGAAGCCAAAGAAGTTGCCAAAGCCTCCTGCCAAGCTTCCAAAGCCACCCGTTGGACCCAAGCCAGGTTGGGGTCCCCCCCATATCCCACCCTCACCTCCACCACGTCCATCTAATTTTTGTATTTTTAGTAGAGAAGGGGTTTCACCATGTTGCCCAGGCTGGTCTCGAACTCCTGACCTCAAGTGATCCACCCACCTCAGCCTCCCAAAGTGCTGGGATTACCGGCGTGAGCCACCACACCTGGCCTCATCTGTCTTCTCTTCCAGAGCCCAAAGTCTTTAATGGTGGCTTGGGCAGGAAGCTGCCAGTCAGTTCAGCCCAGCCTCTCTTCCCCACAGCCGGTAAGGGGTCTGCGGGGTCAGTGCGGGGCGGGGCCAGCTGCAGCTCCTGGTCCTGAACCCCCAGGGCTGGCAGACATGACGGCAGAGCTACAGAAGAAGCTGGAGAAGAGGCGGGCACTGGAGCACTGATTCGGACACACCAGGGACCAGCGGGCTAGTCCCAGGGCATGGCCCAGCGGCCAGATTCTTTTTCCCAGGATTAAAACTCTGACCCCAGGACCCATGTGTCTGGCTTGGCTTGGGGGATTAGG